TTTTCTTTTTGAGACGGAGTTTTGCTTTTTCTGCCCAGGCTGGAGTACAATGGTGCGGTCTTGGCTCACTGCAACCTCTGCCTCCTGGGTTCAAGTGATTTTCCTACCTCAGCCTCCCAAGCAGCTGGGATTACAGGCATGCGCCACCACACCCAGCTAATTTTTTGTATTTTTAGTAGAGATGGGGTTTCACCATGTTGGTCAGCTGGTCTCGAACTCCAGACCTCAGGTGATCCACTGGCCTCGGCCTCCCAAAGTGCTGGGATTACAGGAGTGAGCCACCGCGCCCGGCCCCTTTCATTGCTTTTTAAGGAAAACATGCTATCATATATACTTCACCTCCAGGGCAGTACATTCTTACTTTAAGGCAAAGACAGTTGCTGAGGCCTGGACTAGGGGAAAATTTGGGCTCCAGATGGGACTGTTGGATAAAATACCAGACGTCCTGTAAATGTGAATTTTAGATAAACAACGAATAACTTTTTAGTATAAAAGTAAATACTGCAATGGAATTTATTATTTGCTAAATGTGCAACCCTAGGTTAAGAGAGCTTTTCAGACCCACTTCTCAGCCCGAGTTTTCTATTTAAAATCAGAATAAGAACGCCTGCTTCATGGAGCTGTTAAATCCAAATGGAAATTAATTTGAAAGCGCGAAATCAAACTTTTCAAAAGAATGACGGTTACAATAAGAGCGTTTTGGCCTCTGCTAGCTGCTTCCGGGCGGAGGTCCTCGGCCTCCCCTAGGCGAGGCACTAGGTCTGGGGGCGGCGGGTCTTAGCGTGCCCGCCACGCTCGCCGCCTCCCACCTGCCCTGGCTGGCTGGGGCCCGACCCTTGCGTCGCTCCGGGGCCCAAGTTACGGACTCGGGAATCCAGTTGTCCGCACCGAACAAGCCCCGCCGCAGCGCCCGCCCCTCCTCTTGCTGCTTTGGAGTCTCCCGGCTTCCGCCTTCCGCAGCAGTCACGTGCCTCCGATCACGTGACCGGCGCCTCTGTCATTCTACTGCGGCCGCCCTGGCTTCCTTCTACCTGTGCGGCCCTCAACGTCTCCTTGGTGCGGGACCCGCTTCACTTTCGGCTCCCGGAGTCTCCCTCCACTGCTCAGACCTCTGGACCTGACAGGAGACGCCTACTTGGCTCTGACGCGGCGCCCCAGCCCGGCTGTGTCCCCGGCGCCCCGGACCACCCTCCCTGCCGGCTTTGGGTGCGTTGTGGGGTCCCGAGGATTCGCGAGGTAAGGCCGCCCTCGCGTTGTTTGGTCTCAGGCTGCAGACCAGGTCAGGCGACTCTTGCAGTTTCTCCAGCTTGCCTGGTGCGTGCTGGTGTCTCGCCGCTTGGTCCTCTCCTGTTCTTCGGCCCCCGGTTGCCAGATTGCTTTTCTTCCAGGCCTCAACCAGGTTTATTAAGCGAAATTCTGGAGCCTTTCTCGTATTCTGTTTTTACCTTGCATCAAAATTGAAGATTTGTTGAAAGACATTCAAGATTACGAAGTTTAGATGACCAAAATGGATATCCGAGGTGCTGTGGATGCTGCTGTCCCCACCAATATTATTGCTGCCAAGGCTGCAGAAGTTCGTGCAAACAAAGTCAACTGGCAATCCTATCTTCAGTAAGTACCAATTTGCTGTGAATCATGGACAGACTGAACAAAACATCTTATTCTTACTTTCTAGGGGACAGATGATTTCTGCTGAAGATTGTGAGTTTATTCAGAGGTTTGAAATGAAACGAAGCCCTGAAGAGAAGCAAGAGATGCTTCAAACTGAAGGCAGCCAGGTGATGAATAAACATTATATAATGAACACTTCAACAATAACTTTAATTTCATTTTTTTTTTTAGTGTGCTAAAACATTTATAAATCTGATGACTCATATCTGCAAAGAACAGACCGTTCAGTATATACTAACTATGGTGGATGATATGCTGCAGGTAGGTATATTCTTTACTTAACACATTTGGTGTGACTGGTGATATCATTTCTTTTCTTTTTTAGGAAAATCATCAGCGTGTTAGCATTTTCTTTGACTATGCAAGATGTAGCAAGAACACTGCGTGGCCCTACTTTCTGCCAATGTTGAATCGCCAGGATCCCTTCACTGTTCATATGGTAAATTTTGAATTGATTGGATTCTTTTTTTATTGCGTTAAATGTATCTCTTATTTGTTTTCAGGCAGCAAGAATTATTGCCAAGTTAGCAGCTTGGGGAAAAGAACTGATGGAAGGCAGTGACTTAAATTACTATTTCAATTGGATAAAAACTCAGCTGAGTTCACAGGTAAAAGAAAATTTTTTAAAGTACCTTTGAAAAACTAAATAATGAGTTATTTATTTCGTAATAGAAACTGCGTGGTAGCGGTGTTGCTGTTGAAACAGGAACAGTCTCTTCAAGTGATGTAAGTATATTCCTTCACTGGCCTAAACATCCCATTTAAAAACTCAACACTTCTTCTTGTGCAGAGTTCGCAGTATGTGCAGTGCGTGGCCGGGTGTTTGCAGCTGATGCTCCGGGTCAATGAGTACCGCTTTGCTTGGGTGGAAGCAGATGGGGTAAATTGGTGAGTGCCCTTTCCTTTTAATGTAAAATAACAAATGTGTTTTTTTTGTTTGTTTGTTTTTCAGCATAATGGGAGTGTTGAGTAACAAGTGTGGCTTTCAGCTCCAGTATCAAATGATTTTTTCAATATGGCTCCTGGCATTCAGTCCTCAAATGTGTGAACACCTGCGGCGCTATAATATCATTCCAGTTCTGTCTGATATCCTTCAGGAGTCTGTCAAAGAGAAAGTAACAAGAATCATTCTTGCAGCATTTCGTGTAAGTGTTTTATGTTGGTTTGTGTGTATGTGATAGTTTCTCACTATCACTTTGTCTAACCCAGAACTTTTTAGAAAAATCAACTGAAAGAGAAACTCGCCAAGAATATGCCCTGGCTATGATTCAGTGCAAAGTTCTGAAACAGTTGGAGAACTTGGAACAGCAGAAGTACGATGATGAAGATATCAGCGAAGATATCAAATTTCTTTTGGAAAAACTTGGAGAGAGTGTCCAGGACCTTAGGTGTGTTATTCTTTTTAATTCTCATGTGCTGGTAAACCTTGAATTCTTTTGAACATTTTTATAGTTCATTTGATGAATACAGTTCAGAACTTAAATCTGGAAGGTTGGAATGGAGTCCTGTGCACAAATCTGAGAAATTTTGGAGAGAGAATGCTGTGAGGTTAAATGAGAAGAATTATGAACTCTTGAAGTAAGTTTTTTGTTCTACTTTACACTCTTAATCTTGATCTCTCTTTGGATAAAATTTATTTCAGAATCTTGACAAAACTTTTGGAAGTGTCAGATGATCCCCAAGTCTTAGCTGTTGCTGCTCACGATGTTGGAGAATATGTGCGGCATTATCCACGAGGCAAACGGTAAGAGAAAGCCATTCATTTCATTTGGTTTCCATCTTCCTCACCACGTCTCTCCCGTTTGCAGGGTCATCGAGCAGCTCGGTGGGAAGCAGCTGGTCATGAACCACATGCATCATGAAGACCAGCAGGTCCGCTATAATGCTCTGCTGGCCGTGCAGAAGCTCATGGTGCACAACTGGTATGCCACGGCTTTTTGCTCACACTTGTACACTCATTCTCCTTACTTCATTCTTTTTTTTCAGGGAATACCTTGGCAAGCAGCTCCAGTCCGAGCAGCCCCAGACCGCTGCCGCCCGAAGCTAAGCCTGCCTCTGGCCTTCCCCTCCGCCTCAATGCAGAACCAGTAGTGGGAGCACTGTGTTTAGAGTTAAGAGTGAACACTGTTTGATTTTACTTGGAATTTCCTCTGTTATATAGCTTTTCCCAATGCTAATTTCCAAACAACAACAACAAAATAACATGTTTGCCTGTTAAGTTGTATAAAAGTAGGTGATTCTGTATTTAAAGAAAATATTACTGTTACATATACTGCTTGCAATTTCTGTATTTATTGTTCTCTGGAAATAAATATAGTTATTAAAGGATTCTCACTCCAAACATGGCCTCTCTCTTTACTTGGACTTTGAACAAAAGTCAACTGTTGTCTCTTTTCAAACCAAATTGGGAGAATTGTTGCAAAGTAGTGAATGGCAAATAAATGTTTTAAAATCTATCGCTCTATCAATCTATGTCTCTATGCAGCTCTCTGTTCATCTA